CGTTTACTGCAGGAATCAAAAGCACATACACGCATGTGCATCTGTTTGGAAATGAAAGTAGATGTTTTTTCTGATTCTAAAAATATTGTTTCCAATTCTACAAAAAAAATACATACAATTCAGAAAGATACAAAACAAAATATCAAGTCACCTGAGATCCTATCACCTGGAGCTATGGCCACTTTAGAGCTTGGTATCTACGCTTTCAGGCTTTGTTTTTCTTGAGTGCAACACACACAGGCACGCGTTTTTAAAAACAAATAATGTGATCATACTATACACACTTTTTTAAACAGAAATGTGAGCATACGATACCAGCTTTTTTATGGCTGACTTTAAAAAACTTAAACAATAGGTTGTTTACGTCTTTCTGTTAAGCTTGGACTGGGGACATTTTTAAATGGCCCCATTGTATTTGGACGTATGTGCGTTTCCCATCGCTTGTTAAATCACTCCTCTGTTGGACGTCTAGGATGTTTCCAATTATTCCCTGTTATATTATGGACAACACTGCCGTAAGCATCCCTGAGTGAGTTATATTTAAAGGCTTACAACAGCGCCTGGCACGGGGTAGGTGCTATAAAGTATTTGGACTAAAGTCAAATCTGTGCACACACCATCCTTGTGTTGTTTCCCCAGGATCAATTCCAGCAGGAGGACAGCTGGGCTGAGGGGGCACTGCCCTCGTCAGGAAGGTTGTCCCCGTGGCCTGCCTCCGACTGAGGAGGAGCCACCCTCGGGGTCGGGCGTGGACCCCGAGCCGCCGGCATGGGAACCCTCTTTGCTTCAGGGCAACACGGGAGGGGTCTGGATCTCCGACCCACCGTTCCGGGTCTGAATCCAGCTCCGGGACCTGACAGGGATGTGATTGTGGGGCAGCCGCATGGCCTCTTGGCGCTCCAGCCTCCTCCCCTGTGACATAGAGGCAGCGATGGTTGGTAACCAGGGACAGCGGGCGGCTCCGTCACACGAGTCAGGACATGTGACCCTTGGAGGGTTGTTGCATCACCCTGGACGTTTGGCCAGACGTGTGGCCATGGTTTTAATCAGGACAATTTTTTGCTTGCTCTAACTTATGAGGGTGGCCAGATCTAGACAGACAGCAGAAGTAACCCGAAGTCCTGGCCTGCCCTGTGCCATCCTCTGACATGTTATCATCGGCGTTCACTCTGTGGGCTCCTCTCGGGGTGATGCCTGCCGGTCTCAGCTTTGGGGTGAAGTGACATTTGGCCTTGACTAGAAGAGGCAGGTTGTGGGGGGCAGGCAGGGTGCAGGCGAGGGAACTGAGGCAGAGCGGGCTGGGAGCAGGGGGGATGTAGGGTCCTCCCAGGCTGACCCCCAGAACCTGGGCGTGCAGGCCTGCTCTGGGGTCCAGGCTCCGATGCAGTCTCAGCGCAGGCCCTGGTGGCCGGAGACAGGGCAGGGCAGGAGCTTCAGGCCACCCGCACCGGCAGCCCTCAAGGCTGCCTTGATGGAATCGGACCCAGATGGACTCTAAGCGGCCTCCTGCTTGGAAACCCTGTCAGACCCTGCGTTTTCTACAGAGCGGCTGTCACACGGCTTTTCCGGACGGTGATTATGGACTGCGTGTGGGATTGGCGGGCCAGGTGAGCTCTCGTGCTTGCCCTTCACACAGGAAAGCTGCTCACCGCGGTGTGCTTTCCCCTCCAGGTGAATGAGAAGATGTAGTGTGACAGCAGCCCGGGTGACACCTGCTGGGAGCTTGGCGTGGACACCCCAGCCACCCCCAGCCCAGCCCAGCCGGAGCACCCTACCCCTGGGCATCCCCCTGGCCATCCAGCCTCACCATGTCCAAGAGGGGCATGAGCAGCCGGGCCAAGGGGGACAAGGCAGAGGCCCTCGCGGCGCTGCAGGCGGCCAACGAGGATCTTCGAGCCAAGCTCACAGACATCCAGATCGAGCTGCAGCAGGAGAAGAGCAAGGTGGGCGCTCCCCAGACCTCCACCCTTGAATGCTGCCACACTCAGTCTCGCTGTTGTCTTTCAGGTCAGCAAAGTGGAACGCGAGAAGAACCAGGAGCTGCGGCAGGTGCGCGAGCATGAGCAGCATAAGACCGCGGTCTTGCTCACGGAGCTCAAGACAAAGCTGCACGAGGAGAAGATGAAGGAGCTACAGGCTGTGCGTGAGACGCTGCTGCGGCAGCATGAGGCTGAGCTGCTCAGGGTCATCAAGATCAAGGACAACGAGAACCAGCGGCTGCAGGCACTGCTCAGTGCCCTGCGTGATGGCGGCCCCGAAAAGGTCAAGACCGTGCTGCTGTCCGAGGCCAAGGAGGAGGCCAAGAAGGGGTTCGAGGTGGAGAAGGTCAAGATGCAGCAGGAGATCTCCGAGCTCAAGGGCGCCAAAAGGCAGGTGGAGGAGGCGCTGACGCTGGTGATCCAAGCGGACAAGATCAAGGCCGCAGAGATCCGCAGCGTGTACCACCTGCACCAGGAGGAGATCACCCGCATCAAGAAGGAGTGCGAGCGGGAGATCCGCAGGCTGGTACGTGGGCAGGCAGGGGCGGGCGTGGGCGAGCCTGTGTGATTGTGTTCTGTTCTCCTTGTAGATGGAGGAGATAAAATTTAAAGACAGAGCAGTCTTCGTGCTGGAGAGAGAGTTAGGGGTTCAAGCCGGGCATGCTCAGAGACTGCAGCTCCAAAAAGAGGCTCTAGATGAGCAGCTGTCCCAGGTCCGAGAGGCCGACCGGCACCCGGGCAGCCCCAGACGGGAACTTCCTCATGCAGCTGGTGCAGGAGACGCTTCAGACCACTCGGGAAGCCCTGTAAGCACCTCCCAGGCCCACCGGCCCACCCCGAACCGTTATTTGCAGTTGATTTTTGTTTTAGGAACAGCAGTTGGATGAAAAAGATGCCCGGCGCTTCCAGCTTAAAATCGCGGAGTTAAGTGCGATTATCCGCAAACTGGAGGACCGCAATGCATTGCTGTCGGAAGAGAGGAATGAGCTGGTGAGCGCGGGCGGGGGCTTCTGGCTCCTGGGAAAGAACAATCACATAGTGCGTTGTCTTTCAGTTGAAGCGCGTAAGAGAAGCTGAGAGTCAGTACAAGCCTCTGCTGGATAAAAACAAGCGCCTCAGTCGGAAGAACGAGGATTTGTCTCATGCTTTACGCCGAATGGAAAACAAGTTAAAATTTGTCACCCAGGAGAACATAGAAATGGTGAGGGGGTGGGGGGCTCCACGGGGCCACGGCAACTTGTGATGTGGGCTGCTTGGCGTTTCAGAGACAGAGAGCTGGAATCATACGGAGACCCAGTTCCTTGAATGACCTTGATCAAAGTCAGGATGAGAGAGAAGTCGATTTCTTGAAGCTTCAGATTGTGGAGCAGCAAAACCTCATAGATGAACTGTCTAAGGTACCCGGCGGGCTGTTTGCTGCGGCCCCGTCCAATTCCGTAACATGCTGTCTTCCTTTCCTAGACCCTTGAGACCGCCGGCTACGTGAAGAGCGTGTTAGTAAGTATGGTCAGCGCCCGCTTCCCCACGCCACTTACACAACCTCTTCAACTGGCTTCCGCAGGAGCGGGACAAGCTGTTAAGATTCCGGAAGCAAAGAAAGAAAATGGCAAAACTTCCCAAGGTAAGGAACAGCACACCGGCACGTGCGGAGAGTTTGAACTGACACGTCGCATTTTGGTCACAAGCCGGTGGTTGTGGAGACCTTCTTTGGATACGACGAAGAGGCTTCCCTGGAATCCGACGGCTCCTCCGTCTCTTACCAAACAGACAGGACGGACCAGACCCCGTGCACCCCGGACGATGACTTGGAGGAGGTAACGAGGGTCTCCTGCCGGGTCCTGGGCTTTCTGTGCGTGTGTGGCATCCGTGTCTCTCCAGGGCATGGCCAAGGAGGAGACGGAGCTGAGGTTCCGGCAGCTGACCATGGAGTACCAGGCCCTGCAGCGTGCCTACGCTTTGTTGCAGGAGCAGGTTGGAGGGACGCTGGACGCAGAGCGAGAAGTTAAGGTCTACGTGACTTCCACCGCGCGTTCAAATTTGATGTATCTTTCCTCCCGTCCTACAGACCCGTGAGCAGCTACAAGCCGAAGTGCAGAGGGCACAGGCGCGGATAGAGGACCTGGAGAAGGCCCTGGCGGAGCAGGGGCAGGTGAGCCTGCAGCCATCTGCACGGGCGTGGGGGTGTCTTTATTTCTTTCAATTCCATTTGCAAGGATATGAAGTGGATTGAAGAGAAGCAGGCACTGTACCGGAGAAATCAAGAGCTTGTGGAAAAGGTGAGCCCCGAACCCCTGGAGGCCCTGGCAGGACCCCTCACCTCATGCATCTTTTATGTTGCAGATCAAACAAATGGAGACGGAAGAGGCTCGGCTCAGACACGAGGTGCAGGACGCCAGAGACCAAAACGAGCTGCTGGAGTTCAGGATCCTGGAGCTTGAGGTAGCTGAGTGGATGGCCAGCACTGTGGCCTGGAGCGGCTCACCCTTCTGTCCCTCTGTCCTAGGAGAGGGAGAGGAAGTCACCCGCCATCAGCTTCCACCACACGCCCTTCGTGGACGGGAAGAGCCCCCTCCAGGTGTACTGCGAGGCCGAAGGTGTGACGGTGAGTCCCGCCCCTCCTGCCCACTCCGCCCCCCACTCACCCCTACCTGTCCTCTGTGCCTTAGGACATTGTGGTTGCGGAGCTGATGAAGAAGCTGGACATCCTGGGCGATAACGCCGTAAGTGTATGTCGCTCTCCTGGCTTGTGCATGCCTCTTGACCGCACCTGTGTTCTGCTTTTGGGTGCAGAACCTGACCAATGAGGAGCAGGTGGTTGTCATACAAGCCAGGACAGTCCTGACCTTGGCCGAAAAGGTAACAGCAGCTGTGTGGACAGTCGGGAGAGGGTCACTGTCCTGCTTGTTCTGTTTGTGTCCAGTGGCTCCAGCAGATTGAGGAGACAGAGGCGGCGCTGCAGCGGAAGATGGTGGATCTGGAGAGCGAGAAGGTTGGTGGCACCTTCACCGAGGTTCTGCGGCTCGAGACCGAGGCATGGCCCTCCTGTGTTTCAGGAGCTGTTCAGTAAGCAGAAGGGCTACCTGGACGAGGAGCTGGACTACCGGAAACAGGCCTTGGACCAGGCCAACAAGGTGAGAGGCACGAGACTGCTGGAACCCCGGGGCAAGGACTAAGGCGTCTCCCCTTCCGCCCCAGCACATCCTGGAGCTGGAAGCCATGCTGTATGATGCCCTGCAGCAGGAGGCCGGGGCTAAGGTGGCTGAGCTGCTGTCAGAGGAGGAGCGCGAGAAGCTCAAGGTGGCCGTGGAGCAGTGGAAGCGCCAGGTCATGAGTGAGCTGCGCGAGCGGGACGCCCAGATCCTGCGGGAGCGCATGGAGCTGCTGCAGCTGGCTCAGCAGGTGTGTGGCAGGCGGGGGCAGGGCTGGCGTGATATTGAAGATGTTCTTCCTTTTAATCTTGCAGAGAATTAAAGAGTTAGAAGAAAGAATAGAAGCTCAGAAGAGACAAATAAAGGAACTGGAGGAAAAGGTAAAACAAATGCAGTTTTGGGGGTTGCTTGTTCCGTTTCTCCATCCTCCCCTTTCCGTTTCAGTTTCTATTTTTGTTCTTATTTTTCTCCTTAGCTTTCATTCTCTGGTCATAGTCCGTCTTGGCACCCTGACGTGGTGAGTATTTCGTTGGCAGGGCCCAGCAGGGGTGACTCTGCACTCTACGTTTCATTTCTTCCAGCCCCACATTGAATCGGACCCTTTTCCTCCAGTGGGACCAGAAAGCAGGGACAAAATGGGACGTCGCGTCTCCATCCTGAAGACCCAGGGAGATTTGGTCTCTGCACGCCCGTCCCGTGGAGGAAGAGTGAGAAGGGGCAGTGTGTGGGGCGTGGAGCTGCCGTCCACGTGGGATGTGCCAGAACTAGAACTGGCTCTGCCGACTTCTCGGGGGCTTCTCCGGGACGGGCCTGGCCTTGGCTGCTGGACCCTGGGTCCCTTCTCCCGGACGGCAGCCCCCATCCCATTTCCAGGGATGTGTAGCATTCCCTGCCAAGCAGGGGTGAGAACTGCTTCTGTGCAGAAGCACCAGCCGCGGGTCCCCTCCTCTCTCTTGGTTCTCACAGTAGCTGCCACTGGTGTCTGGAGGAAGATTTTCAGAAACAACAGAGGCTTGGCCTGATGACAAGATGAAAGCTGGACGGTGACCTTCATTCAGGGGAACCTGGAGGCTCCCTGGGATGGTCCTGGGAGGGCTCCCCGACGCCTCAGGGGCCCCTCCGATGCTGCAATATGTTGCTGGGGTCCTGAGCACCCGCTGGCCAACAGACCCCACATCCACCCTCGTTCATCATCATCTCTGTGGGGACAGACAAGAGCCGTGGCCGCCGCGGGCCGCGTGGTGCCATCAACCCTCTGCCTCCCTACTCAACCTGAGACAGGAAGGCCAAGATCCCGCCCAAGCCGCCAGCTGGGAGCACCGCGGGACTGAGCCAAGGAAGGCGTGGGGAGCGTGGTGACAGGAGGTGGGACGAGGGGGCGGAGCTGGCTGGAACACGGATGCCAGAGGCTGCCTCCATAGTGAATCTCCAGAAGTCACAGAGGCCCTGGGCACCCAGAGCCACCCAGCCTGGAAGCCCCTGCACGGGCCAGCCCTGCAGGCCATGGACCCCGGCGGGCACCGAAGCCTCACCCCAAGCCTTTGCACACAAGGAGCAGCCCAGGTGGGGATGGCGGGCGCAAGAAGGGAACCGCGGGGACGGCCTTTCCCCTCCCGCCCTGTGTGGGGACGCTGCACGAGCCGTGGACCAAGAGGCTGACAGGTAAGGGCTGCCATCTGTCCGCGGGGAGGGCCGGTGCGAAGGGGGCGGCGGCTCCGTCTTGCAGGTCCCCTGGGGCGCGTTCTTCAGGTGCGTGGTGGACGAGGCGGCGTCCTCGCGGGGTCGGGACCTGGGTACCCAGCAGCATCTGGCTCCTGCATCCACCAAGGGCGCCCAGGCACAGCCTCAGGCCAGAAGGTTCGCTGCAGAGGTTCATTCTAGAAGGAGCGGGAGACCAGCAGTCCCAGCCCTGTCCAAGGACGCCCGCTGCTTGGCACACGAGGGCGCCGCAGGCCCACCATCCCTCAGGACATGGCTGCCGAGTCCCCAGAGACTTCTGGTCCCACAGCAAGAGCTGGAGCTCCAAGCATAACATCTCTAACTGTGCGGCAAGGACAGCGCAGCCAGAGGTCGGGAGCTCCACAGCCTCCAGGGTCCCCCGAGGGCGGCTGGGGACAGGGAACGCCCCACAGCACAACAACACACACGGCGTGGACATACGCACCTCCCCGCCATACGAACCTCCCCGCGGAGGCTTCCCGGCTGCCTCACTCCCACCCCCTGCGGGCCAGGCCTCACAGCAGGGGCAGGTGGACCATCCAGGCCATGCTAAGCCCCGAGCAGGTTCCCACAACAGGTCACAGAGGGGACGCCGGGTCAGGAGATGGGGGCCTGGGGAGCAAGGCCCCCCACAGCTGCCCTCGGTGACATCTGGGACTTGGACATCCATGGACGGCATCCCTGGATGGAGCCATTTCCTGGGTACTGGACCTGGAGGTGACTCGGAGCTTCTCCTGCTCCCAGCGTGTGTCCATGGGGGCGGTCAGGGTAGACAGGCCACACCGTCATCAGGGAGGGGCAGCCGGCCGCCAACGTGCAGACTGTGTCTCAGGCCTGTCGGCATGGCGGGGACAGAGGTGGGTGGGCGCCGCTCCGCTCGGGGGCTGACAAGCCACAGGCTCATTGTGGACAAGGCGTCTGTACAGCTCCGCACAGAAGACTTCTCAGCCAGTCCCGTCAGCCTCCCGGGATCAGGGAGTGAGCCTCGAATGCTAGATCAGAAAGGAAAACGTGTGAGTCAATTGGCCCCAAGCGTCACGTTGCACTAAACGGCGTTTTCTCCACTCTTTTTCAGAGAGGAAGCAGTGCATTGGTGAAGGCAACGTTAGGTGTGATTTCCATTCCTGCTGGGAGACCCGGGACGCAGCCCGGGAGCTTCGTCCAGCCTGTGGATGGAGCCTGACTGGCTGCAGATGGAACTTCTGTGTCCTCCCACCCTAGGTGGGCTAAGGTTCTGCTCTCAGAGCTGAATTGACAGGAGGTGTGTGTGTGTGCTCACTTGTGTGCACAAGCATGCGTTTATGCATGTTTTCACGCAACCAGAAGAGCCATTCGTGGGATTTAGCCATTTCGAGGCACCTAGAAGTTGAGGCAGCCAGCTGTGCAGCCAGGTGTGACTGTTACTGGCAGCATTGTATAAAAGACACGACTCAGCTGCCGTAGGGAGGACTGGGTTGTCTGGAAGTATTAGGCTCATTTTATATTTGTGTCAGAAGAAATGTCTGACTTTGGGGCAGATGACACGGTGGCTGCGGACCAGGCATGGCTCCCTAGGTTGAAATCAGGGAAAAGCTAATAGTATCAGACAGATATGCTTTTTCTTTGGTGGCTGCAGGATTTTTGCTGGAAAATGCACTATTAATCAGCACTTGTCCAAGAAAGACCCATCCATTTCTGTTGTCATTCAAGCCACAGTTCCTGATTTACTCGGCAAGATACTGGGCCAGTTCAGTGTCTCTAGCTGAGCCTGACCTCGGGGTTTGCGTCTCGAGTCTGAAATCCTGTTTAGTCCTCTGTGCATAGTTTTGTCTCATTTTAACGACTGCATCTTCTTGGCACATTTATTATACTCACAACTGAATGGCACACAATAGCCTTGTGTTAATAAAAGCTACCGTGGCGCTGTGGGTGAACCGCTGGGTTGAAGTCCGATGGACTCTACGATGCAGGCATCCAGAAATATGTTGTAACTCTACCTGGCTCCCTGCCAGCCTGGCCTCCTCCTCTGGGAGAGCTCCTGGCATGGTCCCAATGTGTACCTGCATGGGAACAACAGCTGCATGGGCCAGCTGTTTCGGATCTAAAGATGTGCAGTGAAACTCACATTCCCAGATTCACATCCCTCATGTTTATTTGGGTCATCATGGTTTAGCATGTTGTATATATGTCTGGAGCACTTCATACACCTCTATCCACCACAGACACTCTTAATCACAGTTCTGTAATAATAATAAGGCAAACTATACGGCAAAGAGAAGCATGTAAATATGTACCAAATCCTTATGAAGTTGTAATTGTTTATATGTAAAAAGTATGTATATAGGAACGGGAGAAGGTGCAAGGAATGTGCTGAATAACATCCAAACTGCATCGCGTCTCTGCCCCATTCCTGAAAGCACACATCTAGTTGGAGCGTCAGTTCCTCTCCTTAGATATCATTGTTTTCACTCGTCTATCATAGGCACCTTCTTTACATCTGATTACAATACCCAGCATTTCAGAACTGGGTTTTTGCCCCCAAAAAGGTAAATATGAGCATTTATCACTGACTCCTCCTGGTCCAGTGAGCAGCAGCAGAATTCAAGTATTTAAAAATAAGGTGCATTTCTAAATTGCAGGCTATACCTTCTTTTCCAAACCAATGGGCTAGAGTGAATTTCCTCCAAGTACTTGGGCTGTCTTACTGCTAGCTCTTCTAACAGGGGAAGTCTGTATGAATGCATCACCCCCTAATAAGGCAAGAGGAAGGACCCTGAAATGTTGCCAGAAATGTACTGTTACATCAACATTTACATTATATTAACATCATCACACTCTGTGTTCAACACACAGAACAACATAGATACTTTAGTTTGTCTAAAGTAAAAATCCACATAAATAGCAGATTCCTTTGTTGACACCAGTGTGTTGTTTACCTTGTGCCCATGGTCCAGATTTTGAGCTGGAGAAGGACTATGGCTGTTCCTTAAAGTCTCTGCCCTTGCAGAATCTGTAGCCTTCAGGATACCCCGAGTGCCTTACAGGGCTTGTGAACACCGATACTAGAAGTCAAAAAGAAGAGAGTGCCCAAGTGTGGGTTTGGAGGCACTGACGCATTCGCCAACTCACCGTCATCCCATCCTTGAAACCCTGAGAGAGAGTGTGTGTTTTATCACAGTAATGGAATTCAGTTTAGCCTCAGGAAACTCATATTGTGAATATAGGTATCAAATCATATATTTGTTTACTGTATATTTTTTAAAAAGCTTTATTGTAAATTTATGCAAAAACTAACCGGGCCTGTTTTCTTACGGCGGCATGCCAGGTAGTGTGTGTATTCTCCCAGGCACTCCCTTCATAGTCACCCTCTAACCACGTGACATTCCGTTCCATGCTAAGCAGTATTCACAGGCCTAAAATAGGTTTGTATGGTGATCTACAAGATTTTACAAATATTTTTGTATTGTGATTCCTATGATATATACCAGAGAATTTTTTACTCGTTTGTAAATTATTGTACAGTTTTAATAAAAAATGTTTTAAATCTTAGACGATTAAAGTCCCCTCAAAGGTATTAAAGTTTGAACTGAAAGCCGTATGAGCCATTTCTGCACTTCTGAGTTCATTCTC